CCTACTATGTGCAGACCCTGAGCTGGGGCAGGCTGGGCCCGCCCTCAGCATACAAGGTAGAGAAGCCAGCAAGACCATAGGAGATCAGCCACCTGGGTGCCAAGGAGGGCGGTGGGGAGCAGCAAGGGGGTGTTGGATGTGGCAGGAGTCCACAGCTGTCATCCTGGAGAAAGTGGCAGAAGCACTCACCCTTGAAAAGCAGACAACAGCAAAGGACAGTAAGGAGTATGCCCTAGGCAGAGAGTACGTGTGTGTGCAGACCACCACTTTGTGGCTCTCTCTCTTTGTGGCAAGGGTATTCGCATCACAATTTAGGTGCAATGTGGAGCCCTTCTTACAGACCAGACCCAAGCTAACTGGCTTAGGTGTGTTTTCCCGGTTAGTCCTCACCAACATCCCATAAGGCCAGTACACTTAGTGCCCATCTTATAGATAAGGAAACTGAGGCTCAGAGAGGTTTAGCAACTTGGGTAAGAGGCAGAGGTATGGCCCCAGGCTACTCCGTGCTGCCTCTGCACAATGCCCTCATTTGGCAGGCAGCAACTGAGCACCTACTATGTGCAGGCCCTAAGCCAGGTGCTTCCTGGATTCAGGCCCTGGCATCACATTCCAGAGTGTCCTCAGATGGCTGGCATCTCTCATTGTCATCTGGGCACGATGATCAGAGGAAGCTCTCTCCAGGGTATATGTGGGTATGGGGGAGAGGAGTGTGGGTGGGAGCCTGGAGGCCCCTGCTTGATAGCTGTGAGTTCTCCCTCATGAAAGCCTCAGTTTCTTCACCTGTAAAACGGGGCCGTGATGCCTGCTGTGCAGGCCCATGTGACAACGTGCCTTGAAAGCGTGTGGGAAAAGTGCTTTGTGTGTTCAGTGAGCCCTCAAACTGGGCTGACTCTCCTCAAACCACCAGGAGCGAGCTTCCCGGAACAATCTAGCCACCAGCCTTTCCCTGCAGCTGACAGGCTGCGGTCACCACCGCCACCACCACCCTGAATTATTCAAGACCCTCCAGGCCTCAGTGGCAGCCCTTCCCCTCTCCCTGTGCAACCAGGCTGTCAACACCAGACTCTAGGCCTCTGCCAGTGATCTATGGACCTCAGGGCCCCCGAGCTTCAGCCTGCTCAGGTAGGGCCATGAGTGTGATAGGGCGAGGTGTGACTGAGCATGAGAGTGACAGTGAGCATGTGAGAGCAGGAGGGGGTGACAGTGTGAGTGCGTGTGTGAGTGTGGCTGTGAACGTGCATGAGGATGTGTGCAGGTGAGCATCTACATGAGTGCAGGTGTGAGTGTGCCACATTGTGTGTGAATGAGTGTGTGAGTGTATCTGGAGCCTGGGCTCTCCTTAGCTGCGGGGGAGCCGGGCTCAGGGAGGAGCTCCCTCTGGCTCAAGAGAATACAGTGATCTGAGAGCCAAATTCCAGCCTGGAGTGGGAGGGGGTCAGCTCACCTTTGCTTCTACAGTCCCTTAAGGGCTGGTTGGAGTGGGGAAAAAGCAGAGAAGCAGCAGTTTAGGAAAAAAGGTATGTAGTGGTTGGATCATGAAGAGGACTTGGAGTCTGTGGCCCTGTGGGGGCTCAGAACACTGTCAGATTATTTCGGTATGTGTCATTTCCCGGCAAGCTGAGACCCTCAGAAGAGAAGCAGTTGCCTCCCCTTGGTCCCTTTCCTCCTCCTGGGCCTAGGAGAGCTGCGAGCCCCTGTGGGCAAGAGGTGAGGACTGTTCTCTTGGATCTGTGGCCAGGTGGAAGCTCTCCAAAGTCTTGGGGGATGGGGAGGGTATGGAGGCTCACCAGCACCTTGCTGGAGGGCCCTCACCCATAGGCAGGAAGGACAGAGCAGACGTCTCTCTGGTACCCACTCCTACCAACGCACTGACCCTGGAGGGTTACTGCTTCGTGTGGGGTAAGATGGAGAACCTGGGAGGTTGGAAGCTGGTGAGATTTAGGAACTGGGAGCCTGCAGTGTGTGGAGGTTGTGGGGGTGGAATGTGTGTTTGGTGTGAGTGCTGGGGTCTGCGTGTTGGTGTGAGGAGGTGAGAGGCTGTCTGAGTTTGCCTTTGTATCTGTAAGATTGTATGTTTCAATCCCTGTAGGTGTGACTGTTTATGTCTTTTTGTGAGTGAGGACCTGTCTGTGTGATCACATGAGTGTGTACGATCTGTATTTGAGAGTGCATGTGTGTGGAAGCATGCTAATTGTGTGGGAGAGGTGAAAGATGATTGACAGGGAAGGGGCGGAGGGTGGGAGCCCACACTGAGTGCACAGTTTCATCCTTCCTCAGGCTCTGCTTGTCATGGCTGAAATCCCCTGGACTGCATTGGGACCATACTGCTGAGAGTCTGGTTGCTGGGCTTCAGCTGACAGAACATCAGAGCCCCAGGATGGGATAGCCACAAGTTGGGAAGGTGAGGCAGGGTGAGGGGCTTGATGATGGGGAGCAGGCAGAAAGAACAGGCTGCAGAGCTAGGGCTGCTGGAGCCTGATGTCTGGTCCAAGTTCCAGCTCCTCCACTCATGGGGTGAGCTGGGGCAAGTCACTTCACTCTCTGAGCCTCAGTTTCCTCATCAGAACAATGGGCCTGTACACTAAGCATTATCCACCCCAAATCCTAGAAGCCTGCCTTCTCCTCCTGGCTCTGGGAAGTTGACCATTGGAGGCCTGGGACACTGGCCTGTCTGGAGGCTGGGGAAGTATGAGACGACCCCTTCTTCCCTTCCCTGCGCCCAGAAGGCCTGACTTGTCCTACTGCACCCCTCCCATCACAGTGATCTGTGTGGGCTCATAACAACATAAGCTAGACGGTGATCCTGTATCACCTTCCTGCATTCTGGGAGGCTCGGCCTCCAACTCCCAGACCAGGGAATGGTCTCCACTCCTCCAATCCTTCCCAGGTTCAGAAGCAGGAATGGGGGAAGTCCTGCCTGTCCCCTCTCTGACTTTACTTTCCCTTTCTAGAGCAGGGGTATTCTGGGATGGGAGGACTGAGTGTCCCTGCTGCCTGGTCCTCAGAGTTGGCTAGCTCCCCCCATGCCCCTCATTCCCCCGCCTGCTCGCCTGTAGAGCTGTGGCCCGGGCAGCTGTCCGGCTGAGTGGGTTAGCAACACAAGACAGATGGCGAGGGATTATCTCAGCTTCTCAGAGCACGATGGTGGCAGCGGCGGGGGTGGGGGGAAGGCTCTCACACCCTCCCCATGTGTGTGTACACACACACACACAAATGCACACATGCAGCTCCCCGCTCCTGCCCCAGACCCAGCCCAGCCTCCTGCTATTTATGAGGCGGGCAGGAAGACAAGAGGAGAGATGAGATTATGAGAATTGGTGAGAACCGTGGGACTTGGCAATCTTGTCCCTGCCCCACTTGGCTCCCAGACCACAGGCTGAACCAGCTTCTCAGGCCCTTCTTGGACCCTGCCCCTGCTATTGTGATTTCTCTGCAGCTGCCACCACTGGGAATGGTACATTCAGGAGGGCATGGTTTTACAGAGAAGTTTGAGGCCCAGAGATGTGCGAGCTGCACTCAAAGTCACACAGCAAGTTTGGTTCATTAGCAGGGTAAGTTCTGGGGGGTGGCAGGTGGTGGAGTCGACCAGTTCTTCCTCTCTCCACCCACTGCCAGGTCTAGAGGAGTCCCAGGAGCAGCCAGGACAGGCGGAAGCAGTGGCTGCCATGGAGGAGGACAAGCTCTTATCTGCAGTGCCTGAGGAAGGCGATGCCACCCGTGACCCCGGTCCAGAGCCTGAAGAGGAGCCAGGGGTCCGGAATGGGATGGCCAGTGAGGGCCTGAACAGCAGCCTCTGCAGCCCAGGGCACGAGCGAAGGGGCACCCCAGCGGACACTGAGGAACCCACGAAGGACCCAGATGTGGCCTTCCATGGCCTCAGCCTTGGCCTCTCTCTCACCAATGGCCTAGCCCTGGGGCCAGACTTGAACATTCTGGAAGATTCAGCGGAGTCCAGGCCCTGGAGGGCTGGCGTGCTGGCAGAGGGGGACAATGCTTCCAGGAGCCTCTACCCAGATGCTGAGGACCCTCAGCTGGGGTGAGTGGATGTCTTGGGATGGGAGCTCACCACAGGATGGTGACTGGCTCCTTGCATCCCACAGGTTGGATGGTCCCGGGGAGCCAGATGTGCGGGATGGCTTCAGCGCCACGTTTGAGAAGATTCTGGAGTCAGAGCTGCTGCGGGGCACCCAGTACAGCAGCCTCGACTCCCTAGACGGGCTGAGCCTCACGGATGAGAGCGACAGCTGCGTCAGCTTCGAGGCCCCCCTCACACCCCTCATCCAGCAGCGGGCCCGTGACAGCCCTGAGCCAGGGGCTGGGTTGGGCATTGGGGACATGGCGTTTGAGGGGGACATGGGGGCAGCTGGTGGTGATGGGGAGCTGGGCAGCCCCCTGCGGCGCTCCATCTCCAGCAGCCGCTCTGAGAATGTCCTGAGCCGCCTGTCTCTCATGGCCATGCCCAATGGATTCCATGAAGATGGCCCTCAGGGCCCAGGGGGGGATGAGGATGATGATGAGGAGGACACGGACAAGTTGCTGAACTCAGCCAGGTGAGGCAGGGCCCAGGCTGGGAGAACCACCGACGCTACTCTTCCACCCACCTTCCATCTGCAGTGACCCCAGCCTGAAGGATGGCCTGTCAGACTCAGACTCTGAGCTCAGCAGCTCGGAGGGGTTGGAGCCTGGTAGTGCAGACCCTCTGGCCAACGGGTGCCAGGGGGTCAGTGAAGCTGCTCATCGGCTGGCACGCCGTCTCTACCACCTCGAGGGCTTCCAGCGCTGTGATGTGGCCCGGCAGCTGGGCAAGAAGTGAGTGTGAGCTCCCCTGCCCCCAACCCTGGCTTCTAACAGACATCCCATACTCTCCTGGCAGCAACGAGTTTAGCAGGCTGGTGGCCGGGGAGTACCTCAGTTTCTTCGACTTCTCGGGCTTGACTCTGGACGGAGCACTCAGGTCAGTGGGGCTGGGACAGGCAGTGCCCACAAACTGCCCTCAGCAGCTTTGAATTGCCTTCCAGAACATTCTTGAAGGCCTTCCCGCTGATGGGGGAGACACAAGAGCGTGAGCGGGTCCTCACACACTTCTCCCGCCGGTACTGCCAGTGCAACCCTGATGACAGCACTTCGGAAGGTATGGCCCCTTGCCCACTCTGCCTGACCCTCTCGCACTGAGAGTGCCACCATCTCTGACTCAGATGGGATCCACACGCTCACCTGTGCCCTGATGCTGCTCAACACGGACCTGCACGGCCACGTGAGTTGGGGAGGTGACGGGGGGTGTCGCATTACTCTTAGGCAGAACCATTTCTCCATTACAGAACATTGGCAAAAAGATGTCCTGTCAGCAATTCATTGCCAACTTGGACCAGCTGAATGATGGCCAAGACTTTGCCAAAGACCTGCTGAAGGTACTGTCTGCTGAGTGTCCCCATCCCACTAGGAATTCCCCCCTCTCTCTTTTCCCTCTCCCAGACCCTTTACAACTCCATCAAGAATGAAAAGCTGGAATGGGCCATGTGAGTAGTGACGATGGGCACAGGTATGGGGAGGAGGTGGTGCTCAGGCCTAGTACTTCCCTAGTGATGAGGATGAGCTGAGGAAATCCCTGTCTGAGCTGGTGGATGACAAGTTCGGGACAGGCACGAAGAAGGTGACGCGAATCCTGGATGGTGGCAACCCCTTCCTGGATGTCCCACAGGCGCTCAGTGCCACCACCTACAAGCACGGCGTCCTGACCCGGAAGACTCACGCTGACATGGATGGCAAGAGGAGTGGGTGTCAGGCTGGGAGAGGGGCATGGGAGTGCAGCCACACTACCAGTGCCCTCCTCCCCAGCGCCCCGTGGGAGGCGTGGCTGGAAGAAATTCTACGCAGTGCTCAAAGGGACCATCCTGTACCTGCAGAAGGTGAGAGACTGCCCCAGAGACCTTACTCAGAATGACCCTAGCTCGCCCATCCTGCCCCACCCAGGATGAGTACAGGCCTGACAAAGCTCTATCGGAGGGTGACCTGAAGAACGCCATTCGCGTGCATCACGCTCTGGCCACCAGGGCCTCTGACTACAGCAAGAAGTCCAACGTGCTGAAGCTTAAGACAGCCGACTGGAGGGTATTCCTCTTCCAGGCACCGTGAGTAGGAGCTGGAGCCCTTCACTCCCACCAGGCCGGCACCCTCTCCCCCTCCTGTCCCCAGGAGCAAGGAAGAAATGCTGTCCTGGATCCTCAGGATCAACCTGGTGGCAGCCATCTTCTCTGCCCCGGCCTTCCCAGCCGCTGTCAGCTCCATGAAGAAGTTCTGTCGGCCCCTGCTGCCCTCCTGCACCACCCGCCTCTGCCAGGTACATGTTCCTGGGTCAACATTTTGCCTCCCAAGGCCTCACAGTCCAGGATTTGTCTTTGCAGGAGGAGCAACTGCGGTCTCATGAGAATAAGTTGAGGCAGCTGACTGCGGAGCTGGCCGAACACAGGTGTCACCCAGTCGAGAGGGGCATCAAGTCCAAGGAGGCCGAGGAGTACCGGTTGAAGGAGCACTATCTCACCTTCGAGGTGAGCCTTGGGGGACTGGATTGCAAAGCCCAGTCTTTTGACCTTGTGTTTGGCCTTTCCCCAGAAAAGCCGTTATGAGACCTATATCCACCTCCTGGCTATGAAAATCAAAGTGGGCTCAGATGATCTGGAGCGGATTGAGGCCCGGCTGGCCACTCTGGAAGGGGATGACCCTTCTCTCCGGAAGACACATTCAAGCCCTGCCCTCAGCCAGGGCCATGTGACTGGCAGCAAAACCACAAAGGATGCCACTGGGCCTGATACTTAGCTGACATGGATTTGCAGACCCCAGGGTGGGCAGATGTCTCCAGTGGGGTCAGTGAGCACAATTCCAGCCAGGGGCCACTTGGACCAAGCTCCAGTCAGTTGATGGGCAGCTAGAGGGGTGCAGAAAGCCTGTGGGCCCAGGAGATGGAGATGCCGTTTGTGGCGTTGATCTCCTTGCGTCCTTGGGCATCTCCGGGCATCAGACCCTCTCCCTGGCCCTTGTTTTCCTCTCCACCATGGAGCCTCATTTTGTAGGCCAGTTGTGTGCATGCTCTAGACACCACCTCGCTGGAGAAGCTGGAAGGGCTGTTGTCTTCCCAGGTCTTTCTCTTCTCATCAAGCTCCTCTCCTCATCTTTTTTGTGTGTGAGGGCAGGTCTTGACTCTAGGTCTCAGCTGGAACCCCACCCTTTCTCCTCCTCCTTCCTCTGAGTTGACCAGCAGCAGGTCTGCCGACCACCAGCACCATCCTCTCCTCCCAGCAGCCTCCAGAACCATGCCCAGGTCTCCTGCCTCACATCACAATAATCTGGGACCCAGGCTTGTGCCCTTTCAGTGTAAAGCTGACTCCATCACATGTGCATCCACTTCTTTTCATCCATTGAGATCACACTGCCTCCTTTTTATACAGACACAAATATACATCTATAAGAATAATATATACATAAGGAACCCCTGAAAGATGGTTTTGGAACTGGAATCAGTTAGAGGATGAAATCAGATAAAGGAAAAGCCTATTTTGGAGCTTCCCCTGTTAGGAAGGATGGCTGCACCTGGCCCCCTGGCATTCCTGACGCTCTAGGAGGGAAGGGGGAGGCAGTGCTGGCCTCCCTTGCCCTGTTTTTCCCTCTTCCAGCTGACCTGTGACTTATACTGCTCTTACCGATGATACTTTTGGAAAAAATAGAGCGTGTATGCACCGCCCCGTTTGTCCCATGGATATCCTGGGGTGTGAGTCGGATGGGACCACGGCCCTGTTTATATTTGGGTCTTTATGTTGGTGCTGCCAGGTCTCTGAGCTCCAGAGGTGGCCTCTTGGACAGATCTACTGCTATAGGAATAAAAGACACTCTGTCTCGCAAATGGCTGCTTGTCAACAAGCCCAAAGATGCTTGTCGGAGGACGGTTATGGAAGCCCTTAATTCTTGGTTGTGGGAAAAGGTGGAATGACAAGTTATTGATTGTTTTTCTGTCGCTATTTCTTTCATTTGTCTAGTGAATCAGAAAGGCTTAGCCAAGGCCACATCTGGGAAGAGTGGAGAAATTTGCCACTTGACGATCACGGATTAGCTAGCACCTTTAAGCCCTGCATTTCTCCAACTGACAAGTGGGTGGGGGTGATGGCACATTCAGTGTGGCTATGAAGAGCGAATCCTCTCTATTGTTTAAATAGATTACTGTAGTTTGGCCAGGAATTTGGCGTCAGTGGTAACACACTTAGTTAATAAAATAAGCCAGGCTTGCAACTAAGTATCTAACTTTACAGGCCCACTCACATTTGAGGCAAGGGGCTATTGAGTATGTGGAGAGATGTAGTGATTTAAATTCAGATTATTTAAGTTGGATCAGCTGAAGTGTGTTTTAGACCCAAACCATCTGGCCCCTTCGTTTTGCTCAGAGGAAGTAAATGTTCACTTAAATGAAATTGAAAACGCCATGTGGCACCACAAAAGAGCTCTCTGTACTTTCCCCATGCTGCCTCAAAAGTTCTGTGAGTTTCGGGGTCAGTGTCCCACCCTTCACTTCCCGAGGGCGGGTGAGTGGAGAGCAGAGCCAGGAGCTCTGGCAGCTGTGGACAGATGTGCTTCCTGAGCATGGGTTGTGCCTCCCATCAGTAAAAAAATGTTTAGTTCACTTCCTTAATTGTATAATTATTTATTTGTAAATTATATACATGTACTACTGTACTAAAATATTATGTACATTATAAAACATACACAAAAATAGAAATTTAAAAAAGATGAGATGAAAATAAATCTAAGTCAAAGTTCTAATAGTTCTTCCTGCATTCGAATGGATCCTCACC